CCATAATTAAGTAACAGTTTAGTTTACCAGTTATGATCATATCATTTAAAAAAATCTCAATATCTACCACAAGGGAAAACTGCAATCATTCCTTTCTACAGTTAATGGCTAATTTATTTTATCCCGCTTTTTCATTTTTTGATCCCTTCCAATTTCCAGGAATTTAGAGGTCCCTTCTGGTTTTAGAACGGAGAAACAGGGTTCGTTTCCATGTGGTACTGATTTTTCACATAGGTAGTGGCAACATTTTACTACAATAAAAAGAGCAAAAGTCAATAATAGATTCACATAAGTGTTTAGCTACAAAAATGAGACACAGCTAATGGGTGTGTGTCGAAGCAATATTAGATAAAAGCAATTACAGAATAAAATGGCTCAAATCGTAATTCCTAATGAAAAATAGATTACTTCATCATAAATTTATCTCCACGAAATTTATTAGACGCATATCTCTTGGGGTATACATATCACTAGAAATTCTCTCTCCAGTGGACTTCTAAAATCACTGAAATATTACTAATCCCTTATCTGCAGGTGTACTTCAAGAAGTCATCTCATCCCTTTTCCTTTTCATATTCCTTAGAAAGCTGGAAACAGTCCCAGTCCTCTGTGTGACAGTGAACCCTGAGGCTGCGAGTGTTTTCATTTACAATACTGGGCTTGAATACCTGTTTTTAATTCCCTGGAGATATTTGCCACAAAATTCTCCCTCAAGCACACAACCTCTTTCTACCTGGTTTCTTTATGCGTTTCGAGCTGGACTTGGAATGAATTGTCTGCAAGCTACCATCCGACAGTCTAACACACCATCTTAGGCTTTCCTCGGCTCTCCAGACTGCTGTCTTGCATCCCCAGAGATGGCTTGGGGATAAAAATGAGTTTAAAACCAAACTTTCTTTAGCTGGTCCAGCGGCTAAGTGCAGCTCTGATGCATCCGAGCACGGTGCCCTCTTCTCTCCCAGTACTGCTCTGTGCCCATGGAAAAGGGGGCGGAGGCGAGAGAGAAGAGGAAGAGGCGGAGGTCACTCGCGCGCCCCATCCCTCCCAGGCTGCCAGCGCAGCTAGGTGCAGAGGGATCCCAGGAGCCGCGCGCGCCCCGCAGTTTCCGCGCTAAGGGAACGAGTGCGCGGAGGGGACGAGCGGCTGGACCACAGCCGGCGCCCGATCAGGATCTCCGCGCTGGGATCGGTGGAACTTGAGGCAGCGGCGGCGCGGGGCGCCATGGCACACCGAGCGGCTCCGTCTTCTGCTCCTCAGAGAGCCCGGCTGGCGGCCTGGGATGACAAGGTACCATCCCTCCAGAGGCTGATCCCAATGCATCGGCTTCGCTTATCTAGACCCAGATTTAATCAACTCACCCCCTGAGACACCCAGCCACAGCTTCTGCTGGCTGAGCCTGACACTGAGTTTGGACCAGATTCCCCAAGCTAGGGAGACGCATAGAGAAAGAAGGGTACTCGAGCTAACCCATCCCCATTCTGAGCTGCTCTGCGGGGGATTGGGTAGAAAGGGTCTCAGAAGAGGGAAATCGGCACAGATTCCGCTTCTCGCCGTTGCGGGGTTCCCTGCGGGCGGCACTGCGAGTTCCTCACCCGGGCACGTCCTCACTCCCCGTGCCCGGGATGAGGGAGAAAACAGCCCTTTGGCGTTTGAGCAATTGCAGAAAGTTTCAGCGAGTTCGTTAGTTTGGAGGGAATGTTGCGAGGCCAGGCCGAAGGGCGGGGGGGATAGTAACGGGCGAAAGTCGAACTGTGAGTAAGACCTGGAGAAGGCGACCGTCCTGGGGGTAGCCTAGGCAGTTCCACTCGGGCTGGGCGCAGGAAAGGCTGGCTCCGGAATTCCCAGCCTCCGGGAAAGCTAGCTGCTCGGGAAACGCCAATCGAATTAGCTCAGAGAAGAGTGGCCGTGGCCTTGTGTATCCAGTGTCTGTGCCTCAGGCTTCAACCCCCTAGGGAAAGAGTGACAAGCAAATACTTCGCCTTGAATGTTGCTACTCTGAAGCTGTAACTGGACAGGATCTTGGCCGAGGTGCACAGTGAGCGTGGCCCGCCCCCTTCCTCATCGCGAATCAGAATTTCTACACAGGGGCAGCTAGACCAGAAAACCTTCCCAGAGACTCACCACTCTGCTTTTCATGGGTTCAACGTGTGTGTGGTTTGCTGTTATTTGATTTATGCGTGTTCATAATTCCTCTCCCTTTATCCTACAGATGTCTGGACTGCAATCCTGCACAGTTTTGAGAGGGAGATGACTTGAGTGGTTGGCTTTTATCTCCACAACAATGTCCATGAACAATTCCAAACAGCTAGTGTCTCCTGCAGCTGCGCTTCTTTCAAACACAACCTGCCAGACGGAAAACCGGCTTTCCGTATTTTTTTCAGTAATCTTCATGACAGTGGGAATCTTGTCAAACAGCCTTGCCATCGCCATTCTCATGAAGGCATATCAGAGATTTAGACAGAAGTCCAAGGCATCGTTTCTGCTTTTGGCCAGTGGCCTGGTAATCACTGATTTCTTTGGCCATCTCATCAATGGAGCCATAGCAGTATTTGTATATGCTTCTGATAAAGAATGGATCCGCTTTGACCAATCAAATGTCCTTTGCAGTATTTTTGGTATCTGCATGGTGTTTTCTGGTCTGTGCCCACTTCTTCTAGGCAGTGTGATGGCCATTGAGCGGTGTATTGGAGTCACAAAACCAATATTTCATTCTACGAAAATTACATCCAAACATGTGAAAATGATGTTAAGTGGTGTGTGCTTGTTTGCTGTTTTCATAGCTTTGCTGCCCATCCTTGGACATCGAGACTATAAAATTCAGGCGTCGAGGACCTGGTGTTTCTACAACACAGAAGACATCAAAGACTGGGAAGATAGATTTTATCTTCTACTTTTTTCTTTTCTGGGGCTCTTAGCCCTTGGTGTTTCATTGTTGTGCAATGCAATCACAGGAATTACACTTTTAAGAGTTAAATTTAAAAGTCAGCAGCACAGACAAGGCAGATCTCATCATTTGGAAATGGTAATCCAGCTCCTGGCGATAATGTGTGTCTCCTGTATTTGTTGGAGCCCATTTCTGGTAAGAGCCTGAAGTTTTGACTTCTGCTTTCTTCAACTAATTTCCGTGTTTTCTTCGTTTCTAGGTTACAATGGCCAACATTGGAATAAATGGAAATCATTCTCTGGAAACCTGTGAAACAACACTTTTTGCTCTCCGAATGGCAACATGGAATCAAATCTTAGATCCTTGGGTATATATTCTTCTACGAAAGGCTGTCCTTAAGAATCTCTATAAGCTTGCCAGTCAATGCTGTGGAGTGCATGTCATCAGCTTACATATTTGGGAGCTTAGTTCCATTAAAAATTCCTTAAAGGTTGCTGCTATTTCTGAGTCACCAGTTGCAGAGAAATCAGCAAGCACCTAGCTTAATAGGACAGTAAATCTGTGTGGGGCTAGAACAAAATTAAGACATGTTTGGCAATATTTCAGTTAGTTAAATACCTGTAGCCTAACTGGAAAATTCAGGCTTCATCATGTAGTTTGAAGATACTATTGTCAGATTCAGGTTTTGAAATTTGTCAAATAAACAGGATAACTGTACATTTTTCACTTGTTTTTGCCAATGGGAGGTAGACACAATAAAATAATGCCATGGGAGTCACACTGAAAGCAATTTTGAGCTTATCTGTCTTATTTATGCTTTGAGTGAATCATCTGTTGAGGTCTAATGCCTTTACTTGGCCTATTTGCCAGAGAACATCTTAATGCAGCCTGCATAGTGAAATGGTTATTTTGAGATCACCGCTCTGTAGCTAACCCTTATAAACTAGGCTCAGTAAAATAAAGCACTCTTATTTTTTGATCTGGCCTATTTTGCCCCTCATTGTGTAGCCTCAATTAACACATGCATGGTCATGACACCCAGAATTCATGATGGTTTGTTATAACAACCTCTGCATATTCCAGGTCTGGCAGACAGGTTGCCTGACCCTGCAATCCTATCTAGAATGGGCCCATTCTTGTCATATTTGACAAATAGGACTGCCTACATTTATTATTATGAAGGTCGATTGTTGTTGGAAGTGTTTTTTCATGTCATAGATTAGCAATTTTCAAATAATTATTTTTTCTCTGAAAATTTTGTGTGTGATTGCACAATAAATAATTTTTAGAGAAACAAAGGCTCTTTCTCAGCACATTGATGGGCAACTAGAATTACAGCAGTTTCAAAACTCTACCATGGATAATGCAAACAAACCGAAGCTACATGCCAATGATAGGTGCAAAGAATATTGGCAAAAGGTGCTTTACCTTGAGCCATTATTTGTGTCAGAGAACAAAAGAAACAGAATCAATATATAAAATTCAAAGACTATCTGCAGCTAGTGTGTTTCTTCTTTACACACATATACACACAGACATCAGAAAATTCTGTTGAGAGCAGGTTCATTAAATTTGTAAGATGGCATATTCTAAAGCCTGTGCTACCAGTACTAAGAGGGGAAGACTGGCAATTTGCCAAGCACTTGGGGATTATTATAACAATTAACTAGGAGATCAAGAGATAATAATCTCTCCCCAAATTTTCCAATAATAATTGAGACTTTTTCTTTGCTTGTTTGTGTAATTCAACCAAAAGAATTTCAATACCCATTCAAATTGTCCTAGGTCTATCAGAAATTAGGGAAGGTAGTCCTGCTTTATAATAGGAAAATGTATTTCTGTATAAGAGTTCTTTGCTTTCATTAACTTGGATTCATTTAAAAATTAATCTTCCCTGTTAGGCTGATTTCAGATTCTCTAGGAAATCTGTGTAAGTAACCAGAAGACCTTTCAGATGGTTTATTTGCTTTCAGCAGAGAATTTATTTCATACAGTTACTTAAGAGTGTTGATGTCTTGTGAACAGAGATATAAGGAACCATTCTCCATCCTTCCTTATCATGCTGGGTACAATGCTTCTATGAATATTTCCATGTATTTTGACTGGGGAGAGGCATGGAGAAGAAACTCTCATTCAGGGGCTCCAGGATCCTTCTCCTTGAGGCTTCTAAATAAATGGCAGAATTCTTGCTGTATTGCCATGATGTCACCCTGGCCATGTGTACTGACTTGAGGAGATCTTGCAACATGGCCATGTGCAAGGCTTTAAGGAGTGAGAGAGATGTGTACATATCTTAGGAGGGTTATCTATGTTATCTGAGTATATGTTTGGGTAACCAAATTGGTCTTAAAAATGATGTTAACCCAAGAAGTAGACATCAAAAATTAAAAAAAAAAAAAGGAATGTGTTTTCATTGTTTTAAGTTTTTCTTCTGAGTAAAACAAAATTATAGAAAACAAATGCAACAATGTGCACATCTGACTTAAGAGTTTCATTTCTGTTATTATATGTGTTGCATGTAGCTTGGCGATTTACTGTGTAATGAATAATAGACTGGAACATCTACCAATAACTTTCACATAAATGTTCAAAATAGAAGTGTATTTTTTCAGGTTTCTGGAAATAAATAGTAAAATAAATGGCACAAATAGTTTCAATAAATTTACCAATTTGAGTGTTTTCAGCTCTATTTCAAAACTCATAACTAATCTTCAGAATTACTGAATTTCCTTTTGAACTGGGTAAGGCATTATCCAAGCAACTTCACATACTATTTAAACATGATTTCTCGGTAATTATATATTCTGGGCAAATAACATAAACATGTCAGGATTTTTACAGGTGTTAGTGAATTTTTCTAAAAAGATGAGACAAAAGCAAAAATATCACACATAGGTTTTTATGACTATGAATACAAAGATAATGCTGATTCACAATTAGCTATGGGTAAGTCCAAAACATCAGACCTTTTACTGATGGGTTAACTAGGTGAAAGAAATGGGCCCTTATTTTTTTTTTTCCCTAGAGGCAGAAAGTTACTTCTAATGATCTATATAGCTAAAACGAAAAATACCTGAAAGTTAATACATACATATGTAGATATATTTTGTTATGTGATAAATGTTTCTTGTTTGCACACTTTTGGACTTGAGAAATCTGCTTTTGTTTTGTGCCTACTCTGAGTTTAGAACCCAAATAAGAGGACTTGTTAAATATAGAGTGTACTTTTTGTTAAAACTATTGCTAGCTTCACCTGTATACCATCATTGTTCCAAATTAAATAACTGTTTTGGGTCAGAATATAAATGCTGGGAATATACATTTTATTACTTCTTAATCTGGGTGTCAAAGATTTTACCACCTGGTAAATAATGTTGGACTTCAACTTGTTACTGGCACATTTTAATAGTAGATGAAACATGTTTTTCTTGGTTATGTGAATAAATGTATGTTGTGCTCTTCATACTTGTTGGATTGTATAGAGATTAAATAGTGATATGTATATTTTGTTGTTTGCTTTGGTATGCAACTCATGTAATTTTAGTGCTTTGACTAGCTTAAAACTTCAAACAAGTAATTTTATAATAAAGTTGGACTAATGTTTTTCAAGAGTGATTATTTTTAGAAGGACCATATAAAACTTGAAACGCTTGAACCTAAACTCCCGTTTTATCTGCTACTGGATGAGAAGAATTTCAACTTAATTTCCATTATTACCTTTTGCTCTCCCACCCTGCCCAATCTTCTGTGATATCTTCTCTCTTTTACCTGTGTCTCAACTTACCTAGGCAAGTCATAATTTAGATAGAAATCTGATTTCCCAAACCTCCAGGTTTAGATATATCATTCAGAAAAGCCTCAATGTGTCTGTAATAAGAAACAATCTCCAAATTACAGCGCCATAAACTTCACAAAAGTTTGTATCTCCCACATGGTTCCTGTCCACTCTGAAGGGGAGCTCTGCTGTTGTAATCACTCAGAGAACTCAGGTGAAAAAACAGCCACCATTATATGTGGCTGTTTCTCAAACTACAGAGCATGGTGAATCACACACAGGCTGTTAGAATATCCATCTGGAGGCAACACACATTTGCATACACTTCTCCAGCTAACATAAATAATGTGGCTTTACTAACTTCCCAGGGGGCAGCTAAGTGCAATACTATATGTTAGGAAAACGGAAACTAATTTGTAGACAGCACTAATGATTTCCACATTAGGTAAAAAAAATTTTCATTCTTGTCTTCCTAATAGCATTTAAACAGAAACGATTTTTAAAAGTTGTTTTAAACATTTAGAAACATCATGGCATAGAAACATTTAGGACTCACTCTTTGTAAGTACTGACAAGCATGGTCTTGTAATCTGTAAAGATAAGGTAGAATAAATGAACTAAAAGAAATTTTAGATGACTAAAAGGACTATATAATAGAAAGAGGGAAATCTTGGTTCTTAAAAATTCAGGCAATTGAAACATTTCTGTATAATACCAAGCATTGTTGCAGTATTGTCTGAAATGGTTGCTTTTCTAATAAATGAAAATGACTAAAATGTATTTTGCCTTTGCACTTTTAATTTCCCTATAAT